TGACATCCAAGCTGAGGGTCCCTACCTGAGACGAAGGTCACCCACATTTGCATGCCCCAGGCACCTGACAAGACCAGTAGATGGACCATCTTAATCAGGCCTCCTAGGTTCCCGCCTTCCTCCATCTTGCAGTCCTGGGAAGGAGGCACCGGGTGGCTCAGAACTTTACCTTTGCCTCATGCGTGGCCTTCAGACCCTGTGAGCCCGCTCGGGGACAGGGTTACGGCCAATCCAGCAGAGATTCTGGCAAAGCATCCCGGGAATGAGAGTGAGAAAGGCCCAAAGCAGTCAAGGCCCAAAGACAACCCTCGACCCCATCTCTCCAAATGTCAGCCCTCAAGATCTCAGGCTCTCTGGACCTCAATCTCCATGCCACTTCAGAGGCCCCAAATTTCAGCCACAGCAGCTCCAGATCATAGCCCTAGGTCTTCAGAGATCACTCCACTAATTCCCAAATATCACCCCAGGGATCCAGTTCTGACAGCCAAGACCACTCCTCTCATAAAATAATACCGGATATTAGGTGAAGATCCCGAAAGCCCCGAGGAAACCCTAAATCTCATCCTGAGGACACCGATCCCACCAAAGCCCCGAGGAAACGCCAAATCTCATCCCGAGGACACCGATCCCACCGTTAGGAACCGGGACCTCAATCCGCAGCACCCGGATTCCGAGAACAGAGGCGTCGGGGCCAAATGGGCTGAATCTGGTACCTCACTCCCACGCCCCCGGGTGGACAGCGACCCTCCTCGGCCGCGTCCCCTCGTGGGTTTCCCCCAACCAATAATTCGTCCCGCCTCCCAGCTGAGCCCGAAGCCAATCGGGTCGTAGATCTGCACCTTTCTATCCCGCCCTCCTGGGTATTGACTAATCGTAGAAACCCCCCTGGGATCCCGCCCCCTCCACGGGCTTTTATCCAATTACGCCGCGGCTACTAAGCGCAGCTGAAGCGTGAAGGCGCCAATGAGGCCTTCGGCTACTCCGGCAGGGGCGGAACTAAAATGCCGGCCACACCCCTCTCTGTGACTCAGTCTCTGAGCGTTTTAATACGATGGTGTCCCCGCGGGATCAAACTTCAGCGTCACAGCTGAGGACTGGCTTCGTGGTCCCTGATGGGAGAGCATGAACAGGTGGTATGTGGTAGGTGGGGTTCTGGAGCCTGGCGGGTGTAGGTTCTCAAATGCCTCTCCTTTTCCCCTCCAAGCCTCCCAGGCTTCCTATGGTCCCTAAGTCCCGGGTTCTCAGCGTGACATTCCAGAGCAAACACAGCTCCCCATTACTCTATACCAGGCACTGGCATGGATTAATTTATCTAATCACAACATCCCAGTAAGGTGACTATTATGACATCTCGTTTTTATAGTTGTCTCAAAGCAGCCCCTGCTTCCCTACTCACAGCGACCCTCTTTTGGCCGGCCTACCCCGGGACCCTGACTACTCTGTGTCCTGCCTCTACTCACCTCCCTCACCCTCCAGCATGTGTTTGCCTGCTAACATGAAGTGTGACAAGTACTGGGGTTAGTTAGGGGGCTCCCATAGGGCTGGGGACGCACTGTCCCTCAAGGAAGCCCTCACCCCTAGGCTCTTCCTCGGACAAGGCTCTGGAGCGTACAGCTCACTGGTCCAGGACTCCAGAGCCAGAGACCTTGGGATGCCCTGCTTCTGGGGACACAGTGAGGACTGCAGACTGCAGGCCAGGGTGGGGCTCAGGGCCTTCGCCACATGAGGCTGATTTCTACTCCCATCTCATCTCTCTTCCTTAGAAGCCCTTGGAGACCAGCTCTTCCAAAGTCAAAGGTGAGAAATCTCCTTTCCAACAAAACTGTGTGCAGCCCTGGCTCACCCTCTTCTCTGCCCACAGCCAAGACCATTGTGATGATTCCCGACTCCCAGAAGCTCCTGCGATGTGAACTTGAGTCACTCAAGAGCCAGTTACAGGCCCAGACCAAGGTGAACCACCTTGGCCCTGCCCCCAGCAACCTCTCCCACCCCAAGGCTGACCTCTTTCCCCCAGGCTTTCGAGTTCCTGAACCACTCAGTGACCATGTTGGAGAAGGAGAGCTGCTTGCAGCAAATCAAGATTCAGCAGCTTGAAGGTGAGGACTGACCAGAGATCAAGGTCAGGCTAAGGGCTCAGTCAAGGTCCCACACTCTCTGCAGAGGTGCTGAGCCCCACAGGCCGCCAGGGAGAGAAGGAGGAGCACAAGTGGGGCATGGAGCAGGGCCGGCAGGAGCTGTATGGGGCCCTGACCCAAGGCCTTCAGGGGCTGGAGAAGACCCTGCGTGACAGTGAGGAGATGCAGCGGGCCCGCACCACTCGCTGCCTGCAGCTGCTGGCCCAGGAGATCCGGGACAGGTCGGGGATGGCGGGAGGGCAGCTTGGAGTCCGAGTGCAGGTCTAGGCTGCACTGTCCCCTCAGCAAGAAGTTCCTGTGGGAGGAGCTGGAACTGGTGCGGGAGGAGGTGACCTTCATCTATCAGAAGCTCCGTGAGTTCCTGGAGCCCACAGCCGGTGTGTGGCCTTTGTCCGCCTGAGCCCCCTCCCTCCACAGAAGCGCAGGAGGATGAGATCTCAGAGAACTTGGTGAACATTCAGAAAATGCAGAAAACGCAGGTGAAATGCCGCAAAGTGAGTGGAGGAGATGGGGACCCTGGGGAGGAGACTGCTGTTCTCTCATCCCTCCCCACCCCAGATCCTGACCAAGATGAAGCAGCAGGGTCATGAGACAGCCGCCTGTCCGGAGACTGAAGAGATACCGCAGGGAGCCAGTGGCTGCTGGAAGGATGACCTCCAGAAGGAACTGAGTGATATATGGTGATGCCCAGCCTGCAGTCTGACCCCTGACCCCCAGCGCCCCCAGCTCCTTGTCTTCTTGCAGGTCTGCTGTGCACGTGCTGCAGAACTCCATAGACAGCCTCACTTTGTGCTCGGGGGCCTGTCCCAAGGCCTCGAGCCTAAGAGGTGAGGGAGGCTGAGAATTGCTCAGGGGTGGGGGTCACATTCAGGGAACCTGTCCCTCCTGCAGGCCACAAGGGGCACCAGTGCCTGAGCCCTCCACTCCCCTCCTGGGACTCTGACTCCGACTGTGACCAGGACCTCTCCCAGCCACCTTTCAGCAAGAGCGGCCGCTCCTTCCCACCCGGTGCAGATCCTCCCCAGTCCCCCCCTCCACCCATTTCCCTCCTGACCTGCCCTTGACTCCCACAGTCTAGACCCTCAGAACAGGCCCAGATCCTGATCTGGGCATGCGGTCCCTGACCTGCAGCCCCGGAGTCCCCTGGACCTGGCCAGGCCCTGACCCACCCTCTCTCTCCACAGCTTGAGCAGCCGGGACTGCTCTCCCTGAAGACCCCTCCAGAGAGAAAATAAACTAGCCCAGACCCTCCTCTAGCCCCGACTGTTAGTCTTGCTGCTTCCTGTGC